AGACGGAGTCTTGCTCTGTCACCCAGGCTGGAGTGCAGAGGTGCGATCTTGGCTCACTGCAACCTCTGTCTCCTGGTTCAAATGATTCTCCGGTCTCAGCCTCCTGAGTAGCTGGGACTACAGGTATGCACCACCGCACCTGGCTAATTTTTTTATTTTTTTAGTAGAGATGGGGTTTCACCATGTTGGCTAGGCTAATCTTGAACTCCTGACCTCAAGTGTTCTGCCTGCCTCAGCCGCCCAAAGTATTGGGTTTACAGGTGTGAGCCACCGTGCCCGGCTGAGAACCCTGTTTTAAAGGCTATTAAGATAAATTTTAAAATTGTCCTTTTGGGACATCTAATCATAAATAACAATGTAGCATTCTTGAATTAATCTACTGTTTTGCAGTAGAAATGGTTCGAATGTATGGGTAATAGTTTTAAAACTTGAATCTTCATTTCACTTGAGACTTCTTTCCACAGGCCATTTTGCAACCTGTGTTGGCAGCAGAAGATTTTACTATCTTTAAAGCAATGATGGTCCAGAAAAACATTGAAATGCAGCTGCAAGCCATTCGAATAATTCAAGAGAGAAATGGTAAAATGTTGAAGTTAGAAATCTAAGTACTAAATGCATTTTTTTTTACAGTTTTGACTATTCTAATATGGTCTTAAATGTAGCTGTCTCATGTACATTTATTTCAAGTTTGAAAGACTTCAGCTGACTTGAGATTTTAGAGTATATGGCTGGGTGCAGTGGCTCACGCCTGTAATCACAGCACTTTGGGAGGCTGAGGCGGGCAGACCATGAGGTCAGGAGATCGAGACCATCCCAGCTAACACAGTGAAACCCCGTCTCTACTAAAAATACAAAAAAATTAGCTGGGCGTGGTGGCGGGCACCTGTAGTCCCAGCTACTTGGGAGGCTGAGGCAGGAGAATGGCGTGAACCCGGGAGGTGGAGCTTGCAGTGAGCTGAGATCGCGCCACTGCACTCCAGCCTGGGTGACAGAGTGAGACCCTGTCTCAAAAAAAAAAAAAGAGTATAAACTTCCTGATTTGTATTTGACATCTCAAAGAAAGGAGACCAGAATTCAATGATACTTTGGATTTCACAGAGTTCAATTTTCTGCCCAGCCATTATGTTTATGAAGTTGAGTATTTTTGAATGGTCATAGTTGTGGTTACTGTTGAGAGGTGTCCATCCTTTTTCTGGCTTAAGATTGTTAGGACCTTTGTAGGAAGCAGTGGTTCTTTTTTTTTTTTTTTTTGAGACGGAGTCTCGCTCTGTTGCTCAGGCTGGAGTGCAGTGGCATGATCTCGGCTTACTGCATGCTCTGCCTTGCGGGTTTACACCATTCTCCTGCCTCAGCCTTCTGAGTAGCTGGGACTACAGGCACCTGCCACCACTCCGGGCTAATTTTTTGTATTTTTAGTAGAGATGGGGTTTCACCATGTTAGCCAGGATGGTCTCGATCTCCTGACCTCGTGATCCGCCCGCCTTGGCCTCCCAACGTGGCCGGAAGCAGTGGTTCTTAAGCTTTAGCAAGCATTGGAAATGGTTGGAGGGCTTGCTGAAGCACATATGGCTGCCTCCCAGTTTCTGATTTAATAGGTCTGGGGTACCGATAATTTGCATTTTTAACAATGATATGGTTTGGCTGTGTCCCCACCCAAATCTCATCTTGAATTCCCACGTGTTGTGGGAGGGACCCAGTGGGAGGTAATTGAATTTTGGGGGCAGGTGTTCCCCATGCTGTTCTTGTGATAGTGAATAAGTCTCATGAGATCTGATGGTTTTGGGAAAGGGGAGTCTTCCTGCACAAGCTCTCTCTTTGCCTGCTGTCATCCATGTAAGACGTGATTGCTCCTGTTTGTCTTCCGCCATGATTGTGAGGCTTCCCCAGCCATGTGGAAATGTAAGTCCGATTAAACCTCTTTCCTGTGTAAATTGCCCAGTCTCGGGTATGTCTTTATCAGCAGCATGAAAATGGACTAACACAAACAAGTTCCCAGGTGATGCTGAAGCTGCTAGTCCTGGGACCACACCAACACCCACTGTTCTAGGGCACTGGGCAGAGACAGATAAGCTTGTACCAGCATCATGTGGAAGACAAAATGGAACTCAAAGCCCTATTAACCCTGGTTGGCTTTATCTTTCCCCTGACCCTGTGCTTAAGTTCACTTTCTCTCTAGCTCTTCCTGCTCTTGTTCCCTTCTTGTGTACCTGAACTACATTTAACATCCTGACTCAAAACAGCCGAGTTTCTAACCATGCTACTTGTTATTGTACCATTTCCTTTCTAACCCAGATTATCATCTCTGTTTCAAATTTCTTGCTGTGGTAACCTCACCTTAATTTCTATGTCTTCGTTAGCTCAATAGATTGCCATGATATTTTTTTACCACGGCCCATAACCTCTTTAATGGCTTGGCAGCAGGACCTTTCCTTTGATTGTTTCTTGAAGATATGAGATCTATAGTTCAGTTGTATCGTTGGCTCTTAAGGGCCTGGAACATGCAACAATAGGGCTTCCGTTGTTGCATGGCAAACATGAGAATTTTGCATGGCCCTTACTGGGGAGTTTCCTCCTCATTTGACTGATGTGAGTAGAGACTCTTAGAGCCAGCCACCATCATAATCATCTACTAGAATCCCAAGATGCTTTCCCCAGCAGCTAATAGCGCTGTTGTCTGTGGGTAGGGGGAAAACACCACCCTAACCCTGAAGAATCCATGACATAGTGCTATTACTTTGATGTGAATAAGTCTGGAAAATAGTCTCTTTCTACTGTGGTTTGCTCTATAAAATCCTTGCCTCTGAATTTTCCTGAAAACTATGCTTTATTCTGACTTACGGGTTAGACAATTTTAGTAAGTATGTTAGTAAACAAATTTTTTTAGGGTACTATTTCATGTGGTCTTTGGTTTTGAACAGGTGTATTACCTGACTGCTTAACCGATGGCTCTGATGTGGTCAGTGACCTTGAACACGAAGAGATGAAAATCCTGAGGGAAGTTCTTAGGTACCATTCTTTAATTGTTTTTTAAATGAATCTTATCTTTTTATCTTATTTTTGTATATTTCAGAAAATCAAAAGAGGAATATGACCAGGAAGAAGAAAGGAAGAGGAAAAAACAGGTGCCTACAGAACATATAACAGAAGTATTTTATTTTTAAAAAATTGTATTATGGAATCCTGAAGTTATCAGAGGCTAAAACAGAAGAGCCCACAGTGCATTCCAGTGAAGCTGCAATAATGAATAATTCCCAAGGGGATGGTGAACATTTTGCACACCCACCCTCAGGTAAGGTTGAGGTGTACTGAACTTTCTCTAATTCTAATTGCTCTTATTGTCTACTTATTGCCAGAAGTTAAAATGCATTTTGCTAATCAGTCAATAGAACCTTTGGGAAGAAAAGTGGAAAGGTCTGAAACTTCCTCCCTCCCACAAAAAGACCTGAAGATTCCTGGCTTAGAGCATGCGAGCATTGAAGGACCAATAGCAGTAAGTAAACGACATCACTTAAGAACTATAAGATTTAGATAGCTCCTTTTCTTACTTGACCCAGAACTTATCAGTACTTGGAACAGAAGAACTTCGGCAACGAGAACACTATCTCAAGCAGAAGAGAGATAAGTTGATGTCCATGAGAAAGGATATGAGGACTAAACAGATACAAAATATGGAGCAGAAAGGAAAACCCACTGGGGAGGTAGAGGTATGGCTAGCCTTAATATGTCAAGATTTACAATACTGTAGCCAATTTTTTCTTTTTTTTTCAGGAAATGACAGAGAAACCAGAAATGACAGCAGAGGAGAAGCAAACATTACTAAAGAGGAGATTGCTTGCAGAGAAACTCAAAGAAGAAGTTATTAATAAGTAATAATTAAGAACAATTTAACAAAATGGAAGTTCAAATTGTCTTAAAAATAAATTATTTAGTCCTTACACTGAGCCTTTTAGTTTCGAACACTTTTGTAAATCCA